ATGCGCCACCACGCCCAGCTAATTTTGTATTTTTAGTAGAGATGCGGTTTCTCCATGTTGGTCAGGCTCGTCTCGAACTCCCGACCTCAGGTGATCCGCACATCTCGGCCTCCCAAAGTGCAGGCGTGAGTCACCGGACCCAGGTCCCGCCCTGGCACTTTTTAACCACCCACAAATCTGGATCCTACACTGAAAAGAGACACTGCAGTGGCTCACGTCTGTAATCCCAGCACTTTGGGAGGCCAAGGCGGGCGGATCACCTGAGGTCGCGAGTTTGAGACCAGCCTGACCAACATGGAGAAACCCCGTCTCTACTAAAAATACAAAAGTGGCCAGGCATGGTGTCGCACACTTGTAATCGCAGCTACTCGGGAGGCTGAGGCAGGAGAATTGCTTGAACCCAGGAGGCGGAGGTTGCGGTGAGCCGAGATCGCGCCATTGCACTACAGCCTGGGCAACGAGAGCGAAACTCCGTCTCAAAAAAAAAAAAAAAAAAAATCCTGAGTCCCGCTTGACACCTTTTGTCAGGCACCACCACCTTTCTGGGCGAATGCGGTAGTACCGTCTGCTCTCCCTGCTGCTGTCCTGAAATCCATTCAGGCACAGCGGCCGAGAGCTTTATAATAACCGATTCCAGGTGTTAGGTGCTTTCCCAGCCCCGACTCCTGCGTCCTGGACCCGCAGTCCTCTGCTTAATACCTTTGCTTTATTAGAAAACATTCTCCTCTACTCCGTTCAGCTATTCGCTGAGGGCCCGCCAACCGCCAGCGGTTGTCAGTGGCCTAGAGGCAGCGGACGCAAACACGGGGAGAGGTGCAATCGTCTCAAGTGACTCGGCGGGCGGGGCCCACAACCGGAAGCGGGTGGGCGACCTTCACCCACGTGCGCTGCGGCTTCGTTCGCCAGCATCCAAGATGGCGGCAGGGCGGGGCCCAAGGCGCGGCGCGAATTGTGACGCAGGCGTCCGGCGTGCTCCGTGCGCAAGCGCTTTCGGCGGCGATTAGGTGGTTTCCGGTTCCGCTATCTTCTTTTTCTTCAGCGAGGCGGCCGAGCTGGTTGGTGGCGGCGGTCGTGCGGGTTCGCGCCGGGCCGAGAGCGGGTTGGGGGCTGCGGGAGGCTGCAGGGGCCTGGGCGGCAGAAGAGGCGGCCCTGAGCTGGCTCATGCGGGCCAGTCTCGGCAGGGTGGCTGGGCAGGGCTCGCGAGGCCACGGCTCGGAGCCCAGACCGGGGCCCAGGAGGCGAGCGCCGTTTTGGAGAGGAGCCTGCCTGCTCTGCCTGCCAGCGTGACCCCACGAGGCCTCGGGCGGGAAGAGGTCCTCGGGGCAGATCCGAGTTAATGAGAGAGGGGTATTGAGCGTGTAGCGTTAACTCTGCCAGTCACTGCGTCAGTCGCTTTGGAAATACTAAATTTCTCGAGCTGAGTCTTCATACCTGGCTCCATTACTACGTCTGTAAGGAGGAGCTGGTGGTAGTGTCTGCTTTTTAGACTTTTCTTTAGACTATTTGTATTTTTTTCAGATGGAGTCTTGCTCTGTCGCCTAAGCTGGAGTTCAGTGGTGCGGTCTCGGCTCACTGCAATCTCCACCTCCCGGGCTCGAGCGATTCTTCTGCCTCAGCCTCCCGAGTAGCTGGGATTATAGGCGCCTGCCACCACGCCCAGTTGATTTTTGTAGTTTTAGTAGAGACGGAGTTTCACCATGTTAGCCAGGCTCATCTTGAACTCTTGACCTCAAATGATCCGTCTGCCTCGGCCTTCCAAAGTGCTGGGATTACAGGCATGAGCCCCTGCGCCCGGTCGATTCTTTGTACCAGTCTATCCTGCCTCCCTTCCTCCTGCAGACGCAAACATGCAGATCTTTGTGAAGACCCTCACTGGCAAAACCATCACCCTTGAGGTCGAGCCCAGTGACACCATTGAGAATGTCAAAGCCAAAATTCAAGACAAGGAGGGTGAGTAGGGCTGGGTGTGGGGGCTCTGGCTGAGAGCCTCTAACTGAGCCTCCCTCCCCCTCAGGTATCCCACCTGACCAGCAGCGTCTGATATTTGCCGGCAAACAGCTGGAGGATGGCCGCACTCTCTCAGACTACAACATCCAGAAAGGTACCGGGGTTGGGGTTGCTGGGCAGGGACCCTCAGTCGCCGTCCTTCTGGCTGTCTCCTGCAGAGTCCACCCTGCACCTGGTGTTGCGCCTGCGAGGTGGCATTATTGAGCCTTCTCTCCGCCAGCTTGCCCAGAAATACAACTGCGACAAGATGATCTGCCGCAAGTATGTGTGCTCCGATGCTTGGGGGGCTGTGGTGCCCTCACCCACCCCTCCTGTCTCTGTGCAGGTGCTATGCTCGCCTTCACCCTCGTGCTGTCAACTGCCGCAAGAAGAAGTGTGGTCACACCAACAACCTGCGTCCCAAGAAGAAGGTCAAATAAGGTGGTTCTTTCCTTGAAGGGCAGCCTCCTGCCCAGGCCCCGTGGCCCTGGAGCCTCAATAAAGTGTCCCTTTCATTGACTGGAGCAGCAATTGGTGTCCTCATGGCTGATCTGTCCAGGGAGGTGGCTGAAGAGTGGGCATCTCCCTTAGGGACTCTACTCAGCACTCCATTCTGTGCCACCTGTGGGGTCTTCTGTCCTAGATTCTGTCACATCGGCATTGGTCCCTGCCCTATGCCCCTGACTCTGGATTTGTCATCTGTAAAACTGGAGTAAAAACCTCAGTCGTGTAATTGGTGGGACTGAGGATCAGTTTTGTCATTGCTGGGATCCTGTCAGGCACTTTGAGGTGTCCCTCAGGCCTTGGCCCTGAAGTGTCTAGGTGTGTGGAGATGGGTAGAAAATTAGGTACACCCAATGGTGTAGAACGTTGATTCTCAAATTTTTTTATTTTATACAAATGGGGTCTCACTATGTTGTCCAGGCTGGTCTTGAACTCCTGGGCTCAAGCCATCCGCCCATCTCAGCCCCTCAAAGTGTTGGGATTACAAGCAAGAACTGCCATGCCTGACCCAGTTCTCAGTTTTTTGTTTGTTTGTTTGTTTGTTTGTTTTGAGACGGAGTCTTGCTCTGTCGCCCAGGCTGGAGTGCAGTGGCGCAGTCTCGGCTTACTACAACCTCTGCCTCCGGGGTTCACATCCTTCTCCTGCCTCAGCCTCCCGAGTAGCTGGGACTACAGGTGCCCGCCACAACTCCTGGCTAATTTTTTGTATTTTTAGTAGAGACGGGGTTTCACTGGGTTAGCCAGGTTGGTCTCGATCTCCTGACCTTGTGATCCATTCGCCTTGGCCTCCCAGAATGCTGGTATTACAGGCGTGAGCCAGCACGCCTGGCCCAGTTACTCAGTTTTGAATCTGAGGCCGTGACATCACTCATGGTCTGCAGTCAGTGCTCTGCCCCTGAGCTGTACCCTCTCCTATGATAATCACTCTTAAGAAGGGCAACCCTTGGTGTTTTCCCCTTAAGGTCACCCAGGCTGGAATGCAGTGGTGTGGTCATGGCTCCCTGTACCCTGGAACTCAGGCTTGGGTGATCCTCTCTCCTTTGCCTCCGAAGTAGCCAGGACTACAGGTGTGCACCCACCACCACACTCAGATAATTGCTTTGGTGTTTTTAAAGCTTGTAATGATCAGTAGGCTGAGGTGGGCAAATCATAAGGTCAAGAGTTTTTTAGATGGGGTGAGCACAGACCAATTCCTGTTTTATTTACTGATTTAAAATTTTGAGACAGTCTCACTGTCACCCAGGTTGGGGTGCAGTGGTAGGATCATAGCTTGCTGCAGCCTTGATCTCCCAGGATCTTGCCTCAGCCTCCCGAGTAGCTGGGACTGCATGCTTGTGCCACCACACTCGGTTAATATTTTGTAGAGATGGGGTCTTGCTATGTTGCCCAGGCTGGCTTCAAACTCCTGAACTTAAAAGCCTCCTGTTTAGTTTTGGTTTTTTATCACTTTTTTTTTTTTTTTTTGAGATGGAGCCTTGCTCCCATCGTGCAGGCTGGAGTGCGGTGGCGCAGTCTCGGCTCACTGCAGCTTCTGCCTCTCGGGTTCAAGCGATTCTCCTTTCTCAGCCTCTTGAGTAGCTGGAATTACCAGTGTGCGCCACCACCACCACGCCTGGCTAGTTTTTCTGTTTTTAGTAGAGACAGGGTTTTGCTATGTTGGCCAGGCTGGTCTTGAACTACTGACCTCTTGTGATCTACCTGTCTTGGCCTTCCAAAGTGCTAGGATTACAAGCGTAAGCCACAGCGCCTGGCCTTGCTACATTTTTTTTTTTTTTTTTTTTTTTACAGACATGGTCTCGCTATGTTGCCCAGAATGGTTTTGCACTGGGTCCAAGCAGTTCTGCCGCAGCCTCCCAAAGTGCTGGGATTACAGGGGTGAGGCACCTTGCTGGCCCCTGTTTTGATTAGGGTGCAGTGCTGGTGAAGCCGGTGCACGAGGCCAGTGATGCATCCTAATGAGGGGTGGAGTTGGCGGGACTTCCTGGGCCAGTTTGGGGACTTTCACAAAAGACCCCCATGACTCAGGGTTTTGAGTTCTTAACTGATCGAATGAAGGATTCAAAATTAACCACTCCAAGGGGGGATTGAAGGAAGAACCACTCTTAATGGACAAAAAGAAAGAAAGGGGAGGGAGTAACAGGGATATGAGCTCTAGCCGCCCAAGCTAGCAATGGCAACCCTTCTGGGTCCCCTTCCAGCATGTGGAAGCTTTCCTTTCGCTTCATTCAATAAACAGCTGCTGCTCACTCTCCTGGTCCGTGGACTCTTTTTGAACTGTTAACACTCCCCGCAAAGGTCCGCAGCTTCATTCTTCAAAGTTAGCGAGACCAGGAACCCATCGGCAGGAGAAACTGACTCATCGTGGGGG